TTGCCCAGGCTAGTCTTGAACTCGTGGGCTCAAGAGATCCTCCCACCTCAGCCTCCCAGAATGCTGGGATGACCGGTGTGAGCCACCGCACCTGGTCAGGATCCACACCTTTAAGGGATTAAGACAAGCAGAATTGAGCAGATGCAATTATATTATAGGCCTCAGCCTATCCCACTAGGATCTCTGAAATTGGGGTAGCACTTCTGAAGGGTTCATGTTCACACGATGGTACCATGCTTTTGCACCCCAATATTGACTGAGAGACTCAGTGGTGTGATCTCAGTAGCCTACACTCCTGGCAGCTGGAGAATGAGCACTTCTGTCCTGAAGGGTGGATTTGGGTGGTGGACTGAACATCCACTAAATAATTACCACCTTATAGTCCCTTCCCTGGCTCCCTATAACTCTCAAGATAAACACAGCTGCCCAGTTGCGGTGACTCACGCCTGTAATCTCCCAACACTTTGGGAGGCTGAGGCAGGCAGATCGCTTGAGCCCAGAAGGCTGCAGTGAGCTATGGTGGTGCCACTGTACTCCAGCCTTGGTGACAGATCAAGACCCTGTCTAAAACAAAAAAGATAAACACAGCTTTCATGACCCTCTCCTACCACCCCCCACCACACCCCTCTTCACAAGAGCCTGCCACCTCTCACTCCTCCGCAGAGGTACACATCCTCCTCAGAGGCTGGCCAACACAGTTTTCATCCTGTGCTGTTGATGTCGTCTGCATCCATATCTGCACACTCTGCCCACCACCCCAGGTTGAGGCCAAGTCTAGCAAATCCCTATCTCCTCTCCTGAGCACTAAGAGGTTCTGGGTAGGCTGGTCAAGACTGGTTGAGTACAAGTACACCCCACCCCCCCGCCCCTCAGGGAAGTGTCGCCCAGCTGTCCCCACCCTCTGTGCAGACACTCTTTCCTGTTGGGAATAAAATGCCAGAGACTCAGCTTCCTTCCTTTCTGTTGATGGCCTTGGGGAGGGAGGAGCCTCGGTGGGAAGAAGGGGCTTCTGGGTGGGGAGTGGGAGAGAGACTTCCTTGGGGAGAGGAATTCAGCTGCACGCTGGAGTCAGCTGGAGTTGCCCAGGCCCTGTGAGCAAGTGGCAGGCGTGCCCAGCTGCATTGGGGAGAGGGCTGTTCTCAAGGCCAAGGTCATTTTTGGAGGGAGAACTGGACGCCTGATCAAATCTGGTAAGTTCTGTACCAAACTGTCCTGTGCAGCTCCCCGGGCCCACCTCAGCTCTGGCTCCTCCAGGCCCACAATGGACTCAGCAGCCAAGGATGAGATGCAGCCGGCGTTGTCCCCTGGTATGAACCTTTTGGGTGGACTAGGGGAGGAAACTACACGGCTGCCCAGGCTCTTCCTTCCCAGGACCTGAGTGGCCAGAGCAGGAGCGGGCAGAGCAGCTGGCCCGGGGTGCAGCGCTCAAGTGGGCCTCAGGCATCTTCTACCGGCCGGAGCAGCTGGCCAGGCTAGGCCAGTACCGCAGCCGCGAGGTGCAGCGTACCTGCTCCCTGGAATCGCGCCTCAAGGTGGGCATGGGGCAGGGGGTGCGGGTGCTGGGTGGCCCAGCCTCATGGCTCCATCTTTCCACAGTCAGTGATGCAGTCATACCTGGAAGGCGTGCAGACTGGTGTGTGGCAGCTGGCCCAGGCCATTGAGGTGGTGCAGGGAACCCGGGAGGCCCTGAGCCAGGCCCGTGGGTTGCTCCAGGGCATGTCCCAGGCCTTACAGACTCTAGAGCCCCTACGGGAGCGGGTTGCCCAGCACAAGCAACTGCAGGCCCTGTCTCACCTGCTGCCTCGGCTGCGGGCAGGTGAGCATGCAGGGACCCTGGGCCTCAGCCTCACCCAGGGCCGTCTCCTTTTCACTCTCATTAGTGCCGGCTGCAGTGTCCCACACACAGACTCTGATTGATGGCCAACAGTTCTTGGAGGCATATGTGAGCCTTCGGGAGCTGGAGCAGCTGCGAGAGGATACGTGGGCACCCCTGGGGGGCCTGGAGTTGCCAGTCTTCCAGGGGCTGGACCTTCTGTTCGAGGCACTGGGCCAGGCTGTGGAAGCAGCTGCAGGGGCCGCAGGGAAGCTGGCACGGGAGGACCCAGCCCTGTTGGTGGCTGCTGTGCGTGTGGCGGAGGTGGAGACTGGACGAACAACCCCCCTGGGCCAGGTCCCCCGGGACTGGCGTCAGCGCTGTCTGAGGGCACTACAGGAGGGCCTGGAGCAGGCCCACTTTGGGTCACCTCTGCTGCCTGCACCAGGGGCCCTACCAGGGTGGCTGGAGGCTCTGCGAGTGGCCCTGCCAGTCGAGTTGGCCACAGCTGAGGCACTAGTAGCGCCTTGCTGCCCGCCACAGTACAACGTGGTCCAGCTATGGGCCCACACGCTGCATAGTGGTTTGCGCCGCAGCCTGCAGAACCTCCTTGCAGGGCCTGAGCTAGAAGCTGCGGATGCCTTCGCCTTGCTGCACTGGGCACTGCATGTGTACCTGGGGTCAGTGCCTTTGGGGCAGCGGGACATGGGGGGCTTGGTGTGACACCAGGCCACCTATCTCCAGGCAGGAAATGATGGGGAGCCTGGAGTTGGGGCCTGAGGCTGATGTGTCCCAGCTGGAGCCCCTTCTGACCTTGGAGAACATTGAGCAGCTGGAGGCAACATTTGTGGCCAACATCCAGGTGAGTAGTTGAGGCACAGGTCCAGAGAAGTCTACATTCCTTTGCCCCTGGCCCCTCCCCCCAGGCAAGTGTGTCTCAGTGGCTGCAGAATGCACTGGATGGGGAGGTAGCTGAGTGGGGCCGGGAGCATGGGCCCAACACAGACCCGTCTGGCTCCTATTACTCACCAATGCCAGCCATTGTGCTGCAGGTAGGTGGGAAGTGGCCAGACAGGCAGGCAGCCTTTGCCGATGGCTGCTCATTTCTGCCTGCAGATCCTGGAAGAGAACATTCGTGTGGCCAGCCTGGTCAGTGAGTCACTGCAACAGCGAGTGCATGGCATGGCACTGTCAGAACTGGGCACATTCTTGAGGAGGTTTGCTGAGGCACTGACCCATTCCTGATCCCGCAAGTCCAGGAGCCACCTCTGCCCATTGCAGCTTCAGTGATGCTCTGATCCGATTCTCCCGAGACCACTTCAGGGGGAAATCAATGGCCCCTCATTACGTGCCCTACCTACTGGCCGCCCTCAACCACAAGTCAGCACTCAGGTACCAGAAGGCCCCCAGGGAACCCCACCTTCTGGTCCTGAAGCCGTAGTTTTGCTTGGTCCAGCTCCTCAGTGTCTGTCCTGCAGCTGGACGGGGCGCCTTCAGGGGCCTTGGCTCCAGTGGAAGCTGCGCTGGACGAGTTGCAGAGGAGGATCTACCGCTTGGTGTTGGAGGCGCTGCAGGCGGAGCTCCAGGTGAGGCCTCCTTCAGGTCAGGATGGGAGCAGGCGGCAATGCCAGATCTGGATCATTTCCCCAGCCCCTGTTCGCGGATCTGCCCTCGCGCCAATGGCTGTCGAGCCCTGAGCTCCTGCAAAGTGTGTGTGAACGGACGGGGCGCTTCTGCCGGGACTTCTGGCGCGTGCGGAACCCCACGGTTCAGGTGGGTTGGGGGAAAAGATTGGGGAAGGGGCGCGACCTGCACCCGCCTGATTGCCTCCCCGCAGCTGCTGCTGGCTGAGGCCGAGCGTGCCGTGGTGCTCCAGTACCTGAGCGCGCTGATGCAAGGCCGCCTGGTGTGCCGCGGAGCCGACGAGAGGACCCAGGCGGCCGAGCGCCTGCGGCACGATGCTGCCCAGCTTCAGCAGCTTTTCCTCAGTTTGGTGAGAGCTTCTTGGGCGGGCAGACGGGCGAGGCTGGCGCGAGACCCTACCCCGACGTGCTCAGGGCCTGGAGGAGAACGCGCACTGCGCGCCGGTGCTGCTCGCCCTGAGGGAGCTGCTAAACCTCCGCGACCCCGCGCTGCTGGGCCTGGAGGTGGCTGGCCTGCGGCAACAATTTCCCGACGTGAGGTGCGGACTGGGGGCCAGAAGGGAAGAGAAGCGGGGCTGACGCGCCTCCTTGGTGCCCCTGCAGCGAGGACCACGTCTCCGCCCTCTTGGGCCTGCGCGGGGACTTGTCCCGGGAGCAGCACCTGGCCGCGCTCAGCTCCCTGCAGGCTGCGCTGCCGCCGTCGCCCCGCGCGAGCCGCCGCGTCCTCTTCAGCCTAGTGCCCGCGCCCGCGCTCGCGCCGGCCTCCTGCCTGCCCTCGGGGTCCTGCGCCCGAGCCCTGCTGCTCGCAGAATAAACCACGGCTGCCGGACGCCTGAGTCTGTGTGTGTTGGGGAAGGTGGG